AGTGAGACTCCGTCTCAAAAAAAATAAATAAATAATAATATAATAATAATAAACATAACGCAGAGTAAAAAGCAAAAGCCTTTTTCAGTCCTCCCCCAACCCTGCATCCCTCCCCAGATGTCACCAATACTACTGAGTTTGGGGTGCATTCTTCCATGTATAAATGCATAAAGAGACATATCCAAGCCCATCATATATATTAGATTAGTCCCATTTTGCAGATGAGCAAACTGCACCACACAGGGGTGGAAGTATTCGTCGAAGACCACATAGCTGGCAAGAGCTGGAGCTGAGGTTCAAATCCAGATCAGTCTGACTCAGAAGTCAGCACGCTGTCCTTTCGCTGAGTCCCGAGTGTAAAACCTTACTGAGGAAAAAAACCGAAGCTCATAGAAGTCCCAGCAATCTGAACCACCACTGCCCAACACGGGAGAGGCAGGAGTGACTGAGTTTGCAGGGGAGGCTGCGTGGAGGGGAGAGCCTGGACCCACGCGGATCGGGGGCCGCGGGTACCTCCGTCCAGGGCGCTTCCCTCCCGGACCAGCGGCTCTCCCAGGCCGCCTCGCTCCAGGCGCCCCTGGAGGCTGCCCCGCCTGTGCCGCGCCGCGCCGCGCCGTGTTCGCACCGCTCACCCGAGCGGCTCGGAGGCCCGGGTTGCTTAAGTCCCTAGTCTCAGCCGGGCACGAGGACAGCGCCCGGGAGCGACTGCAGCCTCTGACCCCGGCTGGGCCAGCCCGGGCTGCTTAAGTCCCTAGTCTCGGCCGGGCACGAGGACAGCGCCCGGGAGCGACTGCAGCCTCCGACCCCGGCTGGGCCAGCCCGGGCTTCAGCTCACGCAGCCGTCGGGGGGCGCCCGGCGCGCAGCCCGGGGTGGGTGGTCCTGGCGAGTGGGGCTGCGAGGCAGACCGGCCCCACCCCGGGGCCGCCGAGGGGCGCGGGCTGGGGCGCGTGGCGGGCGGGGCTGGGCGGGGGCGGGCGCGAGGGCGGAGTTGCGGCCGAGGCGGCCGTGACCGGAGCGCGGCTCAGGGGCCCCAGTGGCCGCCGCGGAGCGAGGTTGCCTGGAGAGAGCGCCTGGGCGCAGAAGGGTTAACGGGCCACCGGGGGCTCGCAGAGCAGGTAGAGACCTCCCCGGGACCCCGGCCCCGGCCCGCGCGGCCGGTGCCTCCTGCCCTCTCTCTAGGAGGGTGCTCTCGGACGGTGTGTCCCCCACTGCACTCCTGAACTTGGAGGACAGGGTCGCCGCGAGGGACGCAGGTGGGTGCCCTTGATCCAGCTCAGCCCGATGGCAGAAGAGGTTGACAAAAAAGAAAGACACCTGTTGGGGTGGCCTGCCAGACCCAGGAGTGGAGGGCTCTGAGGGCCCGGGAATTCGGACTCAGGACAGGGATTCTCCATGGCTAGGCCCAGAAACACAGGGTCCAACCACTCTCCAGCAGGGAGACCTGGGGGTGAAGGGGTGAGCCCTGCGCAGGTCTCTGTTCCTTGGTCTTCACTGGGCAGTGTGGAGAGGTGTGGCCAGGAGGAGCCCGCGTTTGTCCAGACCAGGGTCTACTCTGGCACCAGAGTGACCACCTCTGACCTCTCCTTTCCTCGTCCTGGGCCGGGAACGACACCAAATGAGGGACATGGAAAGGGGTGAGAAGCATAAATGTGCGTGTGTTTCTGCAAGTGACTATCACCCCATTTCTTCTTCCCTCAGCTGGAGTAACAAGAGTCAGGCAGAGCCTGAAGACTTGGGTGGAACATGGGCCCTTCTCTGGAGATCCTGGCCTCCCCCGTTCAGTCAGGGTGGAGTTGCTGACCTTAGTGGCCGGCCCAGCCAGGGGAAGGAGTGGCCATCGGCAACCCCCACCCCAACCCCAATCCCTGAGGCGCCCGCTCTGGCTCAGCCACTCTGACCCCTCCCTCAAATTCCGAACCCTAGGTCTCAGGGAGGGCAGTGGGGCTGAGTGTCTGCCCCCAGGCACATTCCTACCCTTCTCTTGGTCATTTTCTGCCCCAGAGCTGGCCCACCTCAGCAATGCGAGGGCTCCCTGGATTCCTCTCCCGGGTGCCTTTCAGATCCAACAGAAACAGATTTTTTTTTTCCTGGAAAGCAGAACTAAGAGTGGGATGAGGAGCAGGGGTGGGAAGGACTCAAAGTGAGAAGAAGGGGGCAAAGAGAGTCAGGCTTGGTGGCTGGGGTGGCTTCCAAGCCTCACTTCTCCAGTGTTCAAAGCTGAACTTCAGATGGACTTCCCGGCTCTTCAGAATGAGAGGCCTGTGGCTGGGGCATGAGGCAGCCCCGGCTGCACCTCTCCTTCCCGCTTCCCCAGCTGGTAGAGACGCACAGGAAACAAGCCCTCACTGAACCAACTCCAGATGCTGGCACCCAGAGTGGGTGTTACATTGCCGGCTTCTTCTCTAGAGATTAAACCGTCAACCCATTTAGCTTATCCCTTGGCCAAAAAGTGTATGAGATGTGCCTGGATGTTCCCTAAAGAGCTTATCTAAGAAGGGAAGAGAAAGCCGGGAGGCAAGTAGGACAGAGAGATGACTGGGGAAGGTCTTGTGTCTGGAAGACCCAAGGAAGGGGCTTCTGGTGGGTCCTCAGAGAGAGTGTCTGGCGCATCCTCAGTGGAGCCTTCCTCCTCTACTTTCTAGGCACCTCTGGGAGGGCAGGAGTGGGAGCAGATGACAACCATTTTAGAAGGAGCCCTCTGGCTGGGTGCGGTGGCTCACACCTGTCATCCCAGCACTTTGGGAGGCCAAGGCAGGAGAAGCGCTTGAGGCCTGGAGTTCAAGACCAGCCTGTGCAATTTAGCTGGATCCCATCTCCACCAAAAAATACCAAAATTAGCTGGGTGTGGTGGTGCACGCATGTAGTCCCACCTACTCAGGAGGCTGAGGAAGGAGAGCCTGTGAGTTTGAGGCTGCAATGAGCTTTGGTGGCACCACTGCCCTCCAGCCTGGATGACAGAGTGAGATCTCCATCTCAAAAAAAAAAAAAAAGCCTTTTGTGTGTGCCTGAGCCGGCTTAGAAACAGTCCCTAGGTAGGATTTGGGGAGGAGCTAAGAAGCCCCTACAGGGCCCAGAGGTGGGGACTGAGCCTTAGTTGGAGGGCTGAGGTCAGCCCCTGACCATGTAGCCTCTACAGATGGACAAGGCAGTGATCCTCCCTGCTCCCACCCTGAGGATCCTAAAGGGATGGACCAGTTTCACCCCCTCCTCCATATTCTCTGAGCTGTCCTCCCAGCCCCAAGCTCTCTGGACACTGGAGAGGTAACCACCAGGCTTCTGTCCCTGCAGAGAGCACCCTCCACGCCCAGATGCCTGCGTAGTTTTTGTGACCAGTCCGCTCCTGCCTCCCCCTGGGGCAGTAGAGGGGGAGCGATGGAGAACTGGACTGGCAGGTGAGAGAAGGGGCCACGGGTTGGGGGGGAGGCTGACGTCCCTCCCCTGGCCTTTGGTTTGCAGGCCCTGGCTGTATCTGCTGCTGCTTCTGTCCCTCCCTCAGCTCTGCTTGGATCAGGAGGTGAGTTCTGGACAAGTGAGCAGCTGCAGCCTTCCAATTCTGTCTGACCTTTTTCTCTATATAGGTGTTGTCCGGACACTCTCTTCAGACACCTACAGAGGAGGGCCAGGGCCCCGAAGGTGTCTGGGGACCTTGGGTCCAGTGGGCCTCTTGCTCCCAGCCCTGCGGGGTGGGGGTGCAGCGCAGGAGCCGGACATGTCAGCTCCCTACAGTGCAGCTCCACCCGAGTCTGCCCCTCCCTCCCCGGCCCCCAAGACATCCAGAAGCCCTCCTCCCCCGGGGCCAGGGTCCCAGACCCCAGACTTCTCCAGAAACCCTCCCCTTGTACAGGACACAGTCTCGGGGAAGGGGTGGCCCACTTCGAGGTCCCGCTTCCCACCTAGGGAGAGAGGAGACCCAGGAGATTCGAGCGGCCAGGAGGTGAGAGGCCTGGGTGGAAGAGGTGGGCCTTGGCTGTGCCCCCACATCTGAAACACCTTCTCAGGTCCCGGCTTCGAGACCCCATCAAGCCAGGAATGTTCGGTTATGGGAGAGTGCCCTTTGCATTGCCACTGCACCGGAACCGCAGGCACCCTCGGAGCCCACCCAGATCTGAGCTGTCCCTGATCTCTTCTAGAGGGGAAGAGGCTATTCCGTCCCCTACTCCAAGAGCAGAGCCATTCTCCGCAAACGGCAGCCCCCAAACTGAGCTCCCTCCCACAGAACTGTCTGTCCACACCCCATCCCCCCAAGCAGAACCTCTAAGCCCTGAAACTGCTCAGACAGAGGTGGCCCCCAGAACCAGGCCTGCCCCCCTACGGCATCACCCCAGAGCCCAGGCCTCTGGCACAGAGCCCCCCTCACCCACGCACTCCTTAGGAGAAGGTGGCTTCTTCCGTGCATCCCCTCAGCCACGAAGGCCAAGTTCCCAGGGTTGGGCCAGTCCCCAGGTAGCAGGGAGACGCCCTGATCCTTTTCCTTCGGTCCCTCGGGGCCGAGGCCAGCAGGGCCAAGGGCCTTGGGGAACGGGGGGGACTCCTCACGGGCCCCGCCTGGAGCCTGACCCTCAGCACCCGGGCGCCTGGCTGCCCCTGCTGAGCAACGGCCCCCATGCCAGCTCCCTCTGGAGCCTCTTTGCTCCCAGTAGCCCTATTCCAAGATGTTCTGGGGAGAGTGAACAGCTAAGAGCCTGCAGCCAAGCGGTGAGTCTCCTCGGGCCTCCCCTCCCAACCCCCAGCTCTGACTCCTTTGTACCCCTCACCGCAGCCCTGCCCCCCTGAGCAGCCAGACCCCCGGGCCCTGCAGTGCGCAGCCTTTAACTCCCAGGAATTCATGGGCCAGCTGTATCAGTGGGAGCCCTTCACTGAAGGTGAGGTTTCTTGCTCACCCCTGGGCAGTGGTCCTGCTTACTCCCAGCCCTGAATGACTTCCAGCCCCTCTGCTTCCCCTGCGCCATGCCTTCTTTCTTCTCCCTGGGGCTGGGTCAGGAGACAGCACAGGTGGTGAGTGGTCTGCAGAAGGGTCGGGGTGGGAGCCCACTAACCACCCTTCTACCCTGTCCCTTAGTCCAGGGCTCCCAGCGCTGTGAACTGAACTGCCGGCCCCGTGGCTTCCGCTTCTATGTCCGTCACACTGAAAAGGTCCAGGATGGGACCCTGTGTCAGCCTGGAGCCCCTGACATCTGTGTGGCTGGACGCTGTCTGGTGAGGGAAGACAGTGTGTGTGTGCACACACACTGTGGCCACTGCCTCACCTCACTCTCTCCAGAGCCCCGGCTGTGATGGGATCCTTGGCTCTGGCAGGCGTCCTGATGGCTGTGGAGTCTGTGGGGGTGATGATTCTACCTGTCGCCTTGTTTCGGGGAACCTCACTGACCGAGGGGGCCCCCTGGGCTATCAGAAGATCTTGTGGATTCCAGCGGGAGCCTTGCGGCTCCAGATTGCCCAGCTCCGGCCTAGCTCCAACTACCTGGGTGAGCACCCAGCTGCCTCCCCTTCCACTTCCGAATTTCCCGATCTCTCACCTCTGACCCGCAGCACTTCGTGGCCCTGGGGGCCGGTCCATCATCAATGGGAACTGGGCTGTGGATCCCCCTGGGTCCTACAGGGCCGGCGGGACCGTCTTTCGATATAACCGTCCTCCCAGGGAGGAGGGCAAAGGGGAGAGTCTGTCGGCTGAAGGCCCCACCACCCAGCCTGTGGATGTCTATGTGAGCCTGGGGCCAGGGGCAGCTGAATGCTGCCCACATATTCATTATCTTCTCTTCTCCCCAGATGATCTTTCAGGAGGAAAACCCAGGCGTTTTTTATCAGTATGTCATCTCTTCACCTCCTCCAATCCTTGAGAACCCCACCCCAGAGCCCCCTGTCCCCCAGCTTCAGCCGGGTAAGACTCTGACCCCTGCACTTGGAAGGAGGGTGGCATCTGATTCGCCTGCTCCCCTGCACAGAGATTCTGAGGGTGGAGCCCCCACTTGCTCCGGCACCCCGCCCAGCCCGGACCCCAGGCACCCTCCAGCGTCAGGTGCGGATCCCCCAGATGCCCGCCCCGCCCCATCCCAGGACACCCCTGGGGTCTCCAGCTGCGTACTGGAAACGAGTGGGACACTCTGCATGCTCAGCGTCCTGCGGGAAAGGTGAGACATCACAGTGCGTTCCCCGCATCTCGCTGCCTCCCTGGCTGCCTTCTCACCCACTCAGGTGTCTGGCGCCCCATTTTCCTCTGCATCTCCCGTGAGTCGGGAGAGGAACTGGATGAACGCAGCTGTGCCGCGGGTGCCAGGCCCCCAGCCTCCCCTGAACCCTGCCACGGCACCCCATGCCCCCCATAGTGAGTATGGGGGAGCCCACGGGGAGGGTTAGCCGCCTCTTCCCTGCCCTGCTGGTGCCTGCAGCTGGGAGGCTGGCGAGTGGACATCCTGCAGCCGCTCCTGTGGCCCCGGCACCCAGCACCGCCAGCTGCAGTGCCGGCAGGAATTTGGGGGGGGTGGCTCCTCGGTGCCCCCGGAGCGCTGTGGACATCTCCCCCGGCCCAACATCACCCAGTCTTGCCAGCTGCGCCTCTGTGGCCATTGGGAAGTTGGCTCTCCTTGGAGCCAGGTGAGTTTGCCCAGGCAAGGAGGTGCTGGGGACCCAGCTCCCTGGATTCCCCTCGCCCCCTCAGTGCTCCGTGCGGTGCGGCCGGGGCCAGAGAAGCCGGCAGGTTCGCTGTGTTGGGAACAATGGTGATGAAGTGAGCGAGCAGGAGTGTGCGTCAGGCCCCCCGCAGCCCCCCAGCAGAGAGGCCTGTGACATGGGGCCCTGTACTACTGCCTGGTTCCACAGCGACTGGAGCTCCAAGGTGAGCCCGGAACCCCCAGCCATATCCTGCATCCCCTCACACAGGCCGCTCTCCTCCTCCGCAGTGCTCAGCCGAGTGTGGGACGGGAATCCAGCGGCGCTCTGTGGTCTGCCTTGGGAGTGGGGCAGCCCTCGGGCCAGGCCAGGGGGAAGCAGGAGCAGGAACTGGGCAGAGCTGTCCAACAGGAAGCCGGCCCCCTGACATGCGCGCCTGCAGCCTGGGGCCCTGTGAGAGAACTTGGCGCTGGTACACAGGGCCCTGGGGTGAGGTAAGCTGAGCGCCTGCTGAGAGCAGGAAGGGCCCCTCATCACCCTGCCCTCCCCCTACACTAGTGCTCCTCCGAATGTGGCTCTGGCACACAGCGTAGAGACATCATCTGTGTATCCAAACTGGGGACGGAGTTCAACGTGACTTCTCCGAGCAACTGTTCTCACCTCCCCAGGCCCCCTGCCCTGCAGCCCTGTCAAGGGCAGGCCTGCCAGGACCGATGGTTTTCCACGCCCTGGAGCCCAGTGAGTGTCTGGCTGCGCTGTCCTGCCCTGCTAAGGTCTGATATGATGGCTGGGGTCGCCCCAGTGTTCTCGCTCCTGCCAAGGGGGAACGCAGACACGGGAGGTCCAGTGCCTGAGCACCAACCAGACCCTCAGCACCCGATGCCCTCCTCAACTGCGGCCCTCCAGGAAGCGCCCCTGTAACAGCCAACCCTGCAGCCAGCGCCCTGGTAAAGAGCCCCCTCTCCCCAATCCCCAATACCTCTTGTGCCCACTGGCCTCCTCTGTCCCCAGATGATCAATGCAAGGACAGCTCTCCACATTGCCCCCTGGTGGTACAGGCCCGGCTCTGCGTCTACCCCTACTACACAGCCACCTGTTGCCGCTCTTGCGCACATGTCCTGGAGCGGTCTCCCCAGGATCCCTCCTGAAAGGGGTCCGGGGCACCTTCACGGTTTTCTGTGCCACCATCGGTCACCCATTGATCGGCCCACTCTGAACCCCCTGGCTCTCCAGCCTGTCCCAGTCTCAGCAGGGATGTCCTCCAGGTGACAGAGGGTGGCAAGGTGACTGACACAAAGTGACTTTCAGGGCTGTGGTCAGGCCCATGTGGTGGTGTGATGGGTGTGTGCACATATGCCTCAGGTGTGCTTTTGGGACTGCATGGATATGTGTGTGCTCAAACGTGTATCACTTTTCAAAAAGAGGTTACACAGACTGAGAAGGACAAGACCTGTTTCCTTGAGACTTTCCTAGGTGGAAAGGAAAGCAAGTCTGCAGTTCCTTGCTAATCTGAGCTACTTAGAGTGTGGTCTCCCCACCAACTCCAGTTTTGTGCCCTAAGCCTCATTTCTCATGTTCAGACCTCACATCTTCTAAGCCGCCCTGTGTCTCTGACCCCTTCTCATTTGCCTAGTATCTCTGCCCCTGCCTCCCTAATTAGCTAGGGCTGGGGTCAGCCACTGCCAATCCTGCCTTACTCAGGAAGGCAGGAGGAAAGAGACTGCCTCTCCAGAGCAAGGCCCAGCTGGGCAGAGGGTGAAAAAGAGAAATGTGAGCATCCGCTCCCCCACCACCCCGCCCAGCCCCTAGCCCCACTCCCTGCCTCCTGAAATGGTTCCCACCCAGAACTAATTTATTTTTTATTAAAGATGGTCATGACAAATGAGAAATGAGCTCTTCCTTGTCGGCTATGGACCCCTCA